GCCCCGGAGTGGGTCTGGGTGGAGGGAGAGTCCCCCCCGGAAGCCATAGGGTGGGTGTTGGGGAGGGCCAGTGTATCCATGAGGCAGCATCGGTGGAGGAGGTCCACACATACCATGGAGGCATAGGACGTGAGTGACCCATGGGAGATCCAGACCGAGACCCCTTGGGGGACATGCTCATTGGAGGAGGTCCAGGATGAGGCATTCCAGGTGGTGATCAGGGTGGTGGCTGCCCCCCAGATCCTGGGGTCCCATCACGGGTGTGTCCTCAGCCATGAGGGCCATGGTTTGCCAGCTGCATCTGAGACATCCCTGGATGGGACATCGCACCTATTGGGAACGGGTGAGGATGTGAGTGTCCATGACCCGGATGTCCTGCCCCTGGGGTTCCTACCAGTGGGAGCCGGGGGCATGTCCTGCAGCCCCAAGAGGCATAGGTGGTGGGGACATGGCTGGGGGTATCCCAGATGTGCGGGGGCTCCAGGAGGCAGCTCTAGGTGCGGGAAGGAGCCAAGAGGAGGCACGCCTGGTGGAGGAAGCCCAGACCCCAGTGATGCTGCCACAGGATTCGGGGCAGAGGGTGGAGGAGGTTCCCGGGGACCTGATGGCCAAGAGAATGTCGCTCATCTTGCACGTGCAAAAGTTGCCCTGGGACCACGTGCCTTGCCTGCGGAGGACCCGGCAAAACCTGTACCAGGACGTCGGTGGCCACGCCCACGGCTCAGGGCTGGGCGGGGCCAAGCGCGGGGCAGCACGCTCTGCTCTCCGACGTCCCCTCCCGCCCGCGACCTGCCGACCTGCGGGGATCGTTAGCGGTCCCAGCCCCCGTCTAGATTCAAATCCGACTGGGTGAAGGAGGACCCGAGGAGGACCCACGCACGTGAGGGCAGATCCATGAGGGCAGGAAACTGACCTCAGACTCTTTTGGTGGCAAGAGGAGGGAGGCTGTGAGCCCCCTTAAGTGGACAGGGGTGGGGGTGGAGTGGGAGGGGGGAGTCTGAGGGAGACGGACGAGGAGCGGAGAAATGGACCGAAGAGCTCCGGCGTGAGGGGCAGGGGTGCAGGAAGGTCTCCTGTGGATTGAGCGGCCTCAAGTCAACTTGGGCAAGAGGGGATGGTGGGGTGTTCTTGGTTAGGAGTCTGCGCTGTGGAGCCAGCCCTGGGGTGCTCCCTCTGAGGCCTTGGGTGGGACAGGCCCTTCTAAGCTCCTGTCCTCATTTCTAAAACAGGGAACCTAAGTCCCAGGGCTGCAGTGCAGATTAAATGGCAGGACGCCTGCTGAAGGCTGCAAGGTGCCTAGCACGGTTGTCATTTATTCAATGTGTAGAGTTGAGGCAGGGCATGATTTGATTTCAGTGTTTACAGGATCACCCTGCCGCCGCATGAAGAGGAGGCTGTCGGGCGTGAGGACGAGGCAGAATAAGGGTGACCAGTTGGGAGGTGGCAGGTGAGGGCCACTCCGCCCAGTGCTCCAGGGGTGAGAGCCAGGGCAACCTGTCCTCTCCCCGCAGGGCCCATCTGATTAAACAGACCAGGCCACTCACTGTGGAGTGGACCAAGGATACTCCTGTCCCTGAGCCCATGGAGCTAAGGTCTGATGCCAGCCACAAGGAGAATGTGTCCCCAAAGCCTGCAGCGCTCCCGAAGCCAGGCAAGAGGCTTAGTGGGCCTGGATGGGCAGTTACCCAAGTCATGACTGTCTCTCCTCTCTTTAGAGCAACGAAGATTCCGGAGGAGCCTGGGCATCGGCCTGAGTGGTAGACATGACCAGTGGGTGCCCGGGTGCCAGGTGGAGAGGGGAGGGCCTGCTGCCACACCCTCCCCAGGGGCAGTGCTAGACCAGGAGCCCTGCCGAGTCCAGACCAACCTGGCCAGCCCTGGTCCCCGCCTGGGCCTAGCTCTGAAGGACACGACTGGCCAACTGGTCAATTCAAGCTTCTGGCAACAGAGCAACCTGCAGTCCCTGGCCAGGAGGCGCCAAGGGAAGGCCCGAGAGTTTGCCATCCAGCAGAGCAACCTGAGCATCAACGAGACCAGCAGCCCCCACCTCTGCCCAGAGCCTGGGGGAAGCTCTGGGCCCCACAAGCTTCCCTGGGGTCCTCTCCTATCCCAAGAGCCACTGGCTCGCCCATCTTCCTGCCTGAGGCAGTCCGGGCTGCCGGCCCCAGGCACCCCTAGCGGGGACTTCAGGCCCACTGAAGCCTTTGCCCCTCTCGATGGGCATACACAGCCAGGCCTCAGATCCTGGGGTGGTCTGGGGAGCTGGAGGTCCAGGCTGGTGGGGGAACCTCTCACCCTGGAGGACCTGGCTGTCCCCAGTCAGAACCAGACTCAGGCCCCATCCCGTGCTGCCGTCCACCAGCTGCTGGCTTCTGTACATTGCCTGGCGCAGGAGGCAGCCCGACTCAGGTGCCAGGCTCCCCAGGAACCCCCCGGTGCTGTGCAGCAGGACCTCTGGACCGGCGGCGGCCAGCCATTCTCCGCCCACCCCCAGCCCAGCCAGCCTGTCCTTGCTTCCTCGGATGGGAGGAGGAGACGCCTTCGAGGCCACAGGGAAACTGCGGCTTTCTTGGAGACCCCGGCTAGTCTCTCAGACTCTTGGGCACAAAGCAAGCTAATGTCACCTGAGACCACTTTGGGGACACGGACCAAGGATTCCCTTAATCCTGAGCAGGGGCTCCCTCCTGCCCACCCCCTAGGGTCAGGGGACAGCTGCTCCCCCTGGTCTCAAGATGGCAGGGCACAGAGGGGTGACCCCAGTCTCCCTCGAGGGGTGGGAAGCAGGGGGACCGACCCCTGTTCCTCAGCCTTCTCCAACACAGCCTGGGGAGTCTCACCCAAGCAGAAAGGAGAGGAGGGGGCCCCGAGGGAGCGGGTCCACAGGGAGGAGGAGAGGACAGCTTTCCATCTGTCAGACACAGTCCCAGCGAGCAGTGCGTCGAAGGTAGAGGCCCGGGGAGGCTGGAGGTGGGGTAGGAGAACTGTGTTATGTACTCTTGCTTTCCCAGAACAAGGCACAAAACATCACAGCCCCAGAGTCTGAGGCAATCTGGTGAGGCCATGGCTGGGTGGGGACAGGGGTTGCCACACCCTGATCAGCCCTGGTCTGTCCCCAGCTGGCAGCTGTTGTCCAGATGTTTTCGATCCTGGAGGCACTTGGTGAAGAGGCAGCGGGAGCCAGCGGCGGCGGCAGTGGCACTGGGCCGCTGGCAGCTGTTGCGAAAGTGCCTTCAGGCCTTGTGGCTCCGGGAGGCTCAGCTGGAGGCAGCATGGGGGCAGTACACAAAGGTTCTGCTGGTCCGGAGCTTCCGAGAGGTCAGCGGTCTCCAGGTTGGGCCAGGGGGCCGAACATCTCCTTTCCCCTTCTCTCTTGAGCCAGTGGAGAAACCTGGCTTTACAGCAGAAACAAGTACAGCCCCACATGCAGGCTGGGCCAGGGTCCCCGCCCTCCAGGAGAGCCCAGGGCAAAGGCCTCTCCTTGGGAAGAAGCACAGTGGTGGACCCCGCCCAGAGAAGCAGGCTGGAACACACCAGGTTGGTCAGTGTTGCCTGGGAAGCCGGTGGCCATCAGCTTCTCTCTGGGCAACTTTGCTTTTAGTCCAGGAAGTCTGAGGGAGGAGGAGATTGCTCAGCGGCTTCTGTCACATCCTAGGCAGAGAACAGACAGCAGACACGAGAGAGTCCAGATCCTGCAGGCCCTGCAACTGGCTGGTGAGACGTGGGGTGCTGGGAAAGCGGGGAGACTCTTTTCTCTCCCTCCTCCCTCTCTCCTTAGTGTTCTTCCTGTGGTGCCAACAGAAGAAACGGGCCAGACAGGAGAGGGAGACTCTGCGGAAGGCCACCAGGGCCACACAGAGGACAGGGAGCTTCCCCCAGGCCTGGCACTCTACTGCTGCAGGTGTAGCCTGGGTGGCCCCACTGAGCCCCCAGCACCAGAGAGCTTGGCTGTGCAGGTAGGATGCCCTTCCCTTTTTTTTGAGATGAGTTGACATGGGTACTTTCCCTCTGTTCTCCCAGGTGCTTCGGGGCGTGGCAGCAGTTCGTGCAAAGAGGGTCCCGGTACCGAGACCACCTGGCTGACCGCCGGACGGGGACCCTGAGGAAATGCCTGGAACAGTGGGTGCGGATGAAGCAGCTCCGGGAATCAGATGGGGCAAAGGTGACCCAGCTGTCCCTCTGCCGGCAGAAAGCAGGTGAGCTAGTGTTGGCTTCCGCCCCAGCAAACGGCAGCTGACTGGACTCTTGACGGTTTCTCAGGACGTGAGGCTGTCTACACCGCAGGCCCTGGAGCCTGTGGCCTGGGTGCAGTGGGCCAGGCCCAGGGGCAGCAGGAGCAAGGCCGGGGCTCCCTGCAGGATGCCTGCTGGACACTGGCCCTCTGCTGGGCGCTGCTGCTGTGGAAGATGCGGCTTTTCCAGCGCCAGTGGGCCAAGTAGGTGTCCTCGAGCTTGTGACCTGGGGTTGCTGGGTGGGTCACTCACCTGCCCCTTCTCTAGCTCCTTCTTCCAGGGCCTGCAGCAGCGGATGCTGCAGCGCAGCCTGAGATGGTGGCACTTGAGGGCACTGGGCCCAGATGCCACATCAAGCTGCACCAAGACCCCCTCGGCTCTGGAGCCACTGAGCAGCAGCACACTCCAAGACTCTCTGGAGAAGGTGAGAGGTAGGAGGGTGGGGAGGGGCTGGGGGGGGACCAAGGACTCCACATCTCCTTCCCCAGGTTCCCAGGGCCCCCACCCTCCCGGACACTCTCCAGGGGAGCCTTCTGTGGGCAGCTGGGCAGCGGCAGCAGGGGCAGTGCCTTCTGCTCTGGCAGGCACGGGCCCAGCAGTTCCAGGGCACAGCCAGGTGGTACCAGCATACCCGCCAGAGGCGGTAGGGATCCCTCCCCATCCGCCCGCCACTCTGCCATCCTCAGGGTGGACCCTCCCTTTCCCAGCATCTTCCTCAGCTGGAGCCGCTGGGCAACAGCCCAATGGGCCTGGAGAGAGCTGGCTTCCCACCGGGCCTGGGATCGGACCTGCAGGGCTGTGCTGGGCCTGTGGCGTCAGCGGCTGCTGCAGTCACGGCTGGTGGAGTGGTGGGCCCAGGAGCGGGGCTGGCGGCTGGCACGAGATGCCCTATGCCACTGGCACTCCTGTTGGCAGGGTGAGTGGAGACTTGGTCGGGGGCACTGCGGGCCAGTGGCTCTTCAGCATCTCTCTGGCCCCAGGGCAGCAGTTCCTGCATGAAAAGTGCCAGACATGGGTGCAGGTCCACCTCCAGGGCCTGCAGAAGGTGGTGTTCCGGAGCTGGCAGCAGGCAGCAGCTCATCAGAGATGCACAGTGACCCGGCCAGAGCAGCTGCTACTGCAGAGGTGGGTGGGCCTGGGGGTGGGAGGGTGTTGGTACCACACCTGGCCCAATGTGTCTGTTTTGCAGCTACTTCCAGGCCTGGTGTGAGGTTGTAAGAGACACGGGGGTGCTCCGGGCCCAGCATCAAGCCTTTCAGGATGGCCTGAGGAGAAGAGCACTGGGGGCCGTGTTTGCCACATGGCGGGAAGCCCAGGAAGTGGCAGCCGGGGCACAGGAGCAGCGTGTGGCCCAGGCCTCCCTTGCCCGCTGGAGAAGCTGCGGGCAGCAAGGCCAGGAAGATGGGCAGCAGAAGAAGGCCCGGGCCCCACAGGCCTTCCCAGCATGGCCAGTGGCCCCGGGCATGCACCATGAGGCCCAGCAGCAGGCAGGAGAGAGCGCTGGGGCCCAGGCAGCCCAGTGCTGGACTTGGTGCTGGGCTCTGTGGGTGCATGAGTCCTGTCGGGGCCAGGTCAGCCGAGCCCATGCTTCCTGGAAGCCGCGAGCCTGGTGAGTGCTGTGGTCTAAGTGCAGCCCCACTCGCCCTGGCTGCAGACTCCTTCCTCTCCCGCAGGGTCCTAGAGGCCTCGGTGCAGTCGGCGGTGCGCGGCGGTGTCCAGCGAGCCATCCTCACCCAGCTCCGGCCGGCTGAGCTCAGGCGCTTCCTGCGGACAGTGCAGCTCAGGGTGCGGCTGGGACTGCCAGGGGCCGGCAAGGTACGCCCCAAGCCCCAGACTGACCTCACGCTGTTCAGGTGCTCCTCTCTGGCTATTCCTTCAGACCCGCAGCTGCTGGACACAGGCCACAGAGCTGGTGCCTCCCGCGCCATCACTGCAGTGCAGCCTGGGTGGACGGAGGAAGCCAAGGGGAACGGCCTGGGCTCAGAGTAAGGAGACCTTGCCCCGGGGGACAAACGGTTTAACCTCTTGTGACTCAACTCCCCTTTCCAGGGTGCAGGGAACATTCCCTCTGCCCTGCCTTCCAGCTCTGGCCACAGTGGCCTGGACAGAGTAGCTGGGTCCCAGGCCTGCCCCTGTGGACGAGGGACCAGGGACCAAGAGCGCACTCCAGCCCTGAGCCCAGAGCCTGCAAAGCCCAAAGCAAGGCCCATAAACGGAGGCTACGGTAAGAGGAGCTGTGTGTGCAGTTTGGTGGGTGCCATGGCTACAGCTGGGCCCTCTCTGGCCAGTGCTCGTTCCTGCAGGATCCTGGAAAAGCAGGCCCAGGCCCATGGCTCTGCCCTCCTTCTGGCCCTGAAGGGTCACGATGCTCTTGGCCATCAGGAGGAAGTACCTGCAGCGCCGGTGCCTCGAGGCACTGCTTCACGGGCTGCGGGGTTCCCAGCAGGCCAGGTGCCTGGCAGTGGCATGGCAGCACTGGGTGGATGCCCAAGGGGCAGAGCAGCTGGTGCGGACCCTGGTGAGTGGGTGCACCCCTCTCCACACTGACCACAAGAGGCCTTCTCTGCCAACTGTCCCCAAAGCTCAGGGAGTGGCACCTGAGATGGGCCTGGCAGACGTGGTGGCAGCGGATCCTGCGACTGCGAGTGGCTCAGCAGTTACAGCAGCAGGAAGATGGGTGGGTCCTTTCCCAGGTACTGCCCTCTTCCCTGCATTCCACTCAGCCAGCCTTCCAGAAGTCTGTGCCACAGCCACGCACCGTGGAGCTTTCCCTGCTTGCCAGCCCCGGGGCCCCTTCGTTTTCAGGGGAGGGGGTCAGTTCCATTACAGAACACACAGGCTGGATGCTGGAGCCCTTGCTTTGATTTGTGGCCCCAGCTCAGGCCAGGCCCACCCGGTCCATCAGTTTGCGAAGAAGGTGTGGCATGAGGCATGGCTGCCACTCACACTAGCCCATGGAGGGCCTGGGTCCTGAGCGCCCCCTCCCTCATTTGCTCTGCTCTGAGTACAGCTTCCCAGCTCACCATCAGATCTATTCTGAGCTTGTGCATTTGGCCTAGGCAAGACTGGCTGGCTGCTTGGGGCAGAGGGAGGGGCCCTGGGGACAAAAGGAGCTGGGTACAGGGGTTGCTCTAGCAGGCACAGCACAGACCCCGGAGAAAGCCCACAACAATAGCATTTCCTCTCCTCCCTGGTTCCAGGCCTTTAAGAAGTGGCACCAACGCCTGGCAGCCAGGAGCCCAAGGAGAGGAGCTGCCAGTAGCCCAAGACCCTGGAGCAAGCCAGGCCCCAAGGGCCCCGAGAGTGGACAGGAAGCCGCCAGAGCACCGCGGGGTTGGGGGCTTGGGGCAGAGCATGGGGCCCAGCTGCAGCTGTGACTTGTTCTCATAGAATAAAAAACAGAACTGAACTTAGCCTTCCCAGGGAAGGAACCATGCCCCACACATCCAGGGAGTGATGACAGAGGGGACAGCTTGAAGAGCTCTGAAGGACAATAAAACCCACTCCTCAGTCCTAGCTGCTGCTTTCAGTCTCTCCTAGCGGCTGCC